AGTTTTGAGGCTCAAGGGATGACCTATGAACCCCCTAACCGAGCTTTGTTTCTGGAGAGGGGGTCCGCGGCCCGCATGAGCTCCCTCAGTGAGCCTGCGACCCCTCCGCCCCCACAAGAACCAAAACTTGACCCGGTGCCCAGAGAGGTTGAGTGAGTTTCTCGGGTCGCACAGCTGGGAGGGACGAGGGGCTGAGCCACTGCCAAGGGATCCCGCTGCTCTGTCTCGCTCACCGGCCGGGCTATGTTGATTGTCCCCTCGCGGCGCCCGGAAGCGACCCTCAGTAAACAAAGCCGTGTGTGGGCGCAGCCCCAGAAGCCTGGGGCGCGCAGTCCAGCCCAAGAGAGGCGGGGGAGGAATGTTGTGAATGAACCCCGGGCCCGCCCCGAAACTCCGCATAAGGCCTGGGCCGCGGGGGTCCTCCCACTCTGATTGGCCTCTGGCGCCCCGTGATTGACAGCGCCCCTCGCTGTGCGCTCTGGTTGGGTAAACAAGAAAAGACTGGCATCGCAGTCATCGAGTGAGCAGCGAGGCTTGGACACGGGTCTGGCGGCGCAGCCAATGGCGGGGGAGGGCCGAGGAGGCCGAGGGGGGGCCAATAGGGACAGGCGGTGGGGGCGGGACGACGGCGGAGCTAAAGCGGCGGCTGAAGCAGCTTCATTGTTGTGAAGAGTCTTAAAGGGGCCGCATCACCCTGCCGGCCCGGCGCGGGTCGGGGGTGGGTGCGGTAGGGGTCCCGGGGCGGCCGAGCGCAGAGGACGGACGGGAAGGAGGGCAGGGGGCGCGGGAGCCGGCGAAGCGGAGCGGGCATCGGACCGAGCCCCCCAAAGAGGCCCCGCCCCGGCCCTGGCCCCGGCCGGGCCGGATGGAACCCCCCGCGGCCAAGCGGAGCCGGGGCTGCCCCGCGGGACCCGAGGAGCGCGATGCCGGGGCCGGGGCCGCGCGTGGCCGGGGCCGGCCCGAGGCGCTGCTGGACCTCAGCGCCAAGCGGGTAGCCGAGAGCTGGGCCTTCGAGCAGGTGACCGCGGGGGAAGGGGGCGGGGGCAGGGACGCACCCCCAGCACCTTCCCCACCTGTCTTCTCCTCCCCCACAATCCCCAGACTCCAGAGCTAACCCAATCAGAGACACCCCCTGAGATTCCACCCCCAGGACCCTTAACCCTGCCTGGAAACACCCCCTCATCCTCCTGTTTCTGTCCTTCAAACCCAGTAACCCACCCCCATCCCTTCTCTGCCATCTCTGCCCCTCAGCGCCCCAGATCCCAAATCAGGACACTTCCTTCTTCTCCTACCAACCCCAGATCTCTGAGATCTGGCCCCCATGGCCCGCCTACAACCCTGGGCACCCCTCTTTTCCCGCCTTATCCCCCAACGGTACCCCTCTTTTCCCACCTTATCCCCCAACGGTACCCCTCTTTTCCCACCTTATCCCCCAACGGTACCCCTCTTTTCCTACCGCATCTTTATTCGCCAATCAGGGCACCCCATTCAGTCTTCAATCCTCTCTTCGGCCCCCCGCTTGGGGACACCCTGTCTCCCTCCATCGTAGCCTCTAGAGACTCACACTACCCCATTCCTGCTCTCCAGATCCCTACCGTACACCCCAAGTAAATAACTCCCCCATCTCTCCAGATTCCAGCTCAAGACACCCCTTTTTTCCCCATTCATTCCTGCCCTCGAGCCTCCAGATTCCACCTGTTCCTTGGGGACCCCTCTCTACTCCTCCAGATTCCTCTTTCGGGGCTGCCCGTCTTCTCCTGGCTTGCCGCAGGGATTACTGAAATGCCAGGGTCCCTCCTCCTCCCCACCTCATCCCCCTGACCTATCCTATCTCTTCCCATAGGAAAACAGCAGGGGCGGAGCCTGGGTGGTGGTCCCTGGACAGGTGCACCTAGAAGCTCTCTTCTGTGGCTTCTGGTGGCACTGACAGGATGTCCCAGAGCTGGGGCCCTTTAAGTCCCCTTTTTCAGCTTCAGTGTGGGCCCCCAAGGAACTGGAGACATGGCCCAGACTTGAACAGGAAGCACACACGGGCTCTATCCTCTGTCCAGCTTCAGGGGGCGTTCTTTCCTGCCCGGCCTCTCTGGAGTTAGGAAGTCGGCCTGGACGGATGGGTTTGGGCCAAGTGTGGATGGGCAGGCTCTGATTCATGGACTGGAAAATCCCTCCTTAGTCATTTGCCAACTGTCCCTGAGGCCTGGGCTGGTCATTGCCTCTCCCACTTCCCCTAGAAACCCAGGTGGAGTAGGGGCTAAGGAGGGCCCCTTCATTGCATGTGAGACACACAGAACAATCTGAAAACCATCTCCGAGCCTCCCACAAACCTGCCCTGGCCAAGCCGAGCCCTCAGAGTTCTTGACCCACAGAAGCTCATGGAATCCCCTGCAACCCTTTGGCAGTTGTTCTTGTTCCCACTTTGAGGAAACTGGGGCACAGAGAAGTTGAGAAACTTGCCCAAGGTCACCCAGCCAGGGAATAGCAAGTCCAGATTGGAAGGCAGGCTCAGCCAGCTCACTGTATTGCCCAGAGCCCACAGCGGTGGCCAGGACACCCCCTCCCCTCCTGGGGCCCCTTCCCAGGGATGGGGCATGGAAGGGAAACTGAGGAACGACAGAGTCTGTCTTAGGAGTTGAAACAACTCACAGCTCTGGGACCCTGAACAAGTGAATTCATCCCACTAAGTCTCAGATTCTCCCAGCTATAAAACAGGTTCATGATTTAGTATCAATGTGCCATCAAGGGTGTTCAATCTTTTAGCTTCCCTAGGCCACACTGGAAGAAGAACTGTCTTGGGCCACATATAAAATGCACTAACACTAACAATAGCTGATGAGCTTAAAAAGAAAAGAAAAGAAAATCTTTGTATTTATTTATTTATTTATTTATCTGAAACGAGTCTCAGTCTGTTGCCAAGGCTGGAGTGCAGTGGCACGATCTCGGCTCACTGTAGCCTCCACCTCCTGGGTTCAAGCAATTCTCCCGCCTCAGCCTCCTGAGTAGCTGGGACTACAGGTGTGAGCCGCCATACCCAGCTAATTTTTGTATATTTAGTAGAGATGGGGTTTCACCATGTTGGCCAGGCTGGTTTCAAACTCCTGACCTCAAGTGATCCTCCCACCTTGGCCTCCCTCCCAAAGTGTTGGAATTACAGGCATGAGCCACCGCACCCGGACGTATCTTATAATGTTTTAAGAAAGCTTACGAATTTGTGTTGGCCTGCATTCAAAGCTCTCCTGGGCCAGGGCCGTGGGGCGTGGGTTGGACAAGCTCACACTAGGTGGCTGTGAGAATTTGGAAATTACATACATAAAGTGTTCAGCATAGTGTGTGCATTCTTTTCTTTTCTTTTCTTTTTTCTTTTCTTTTGAGGCAGAGCCTTGCTCAGTAGCCCAGTGAAACAATGATTGCGCAATGACACAATCATAACTCACTGCAGCCTCAAACTCCTGGGCTCAAGCAATCCTCCTGCCTCAGCCTCTTGAGTAGCTGGGATTCCAGACGCCCACCACCACACCTGGCTAATTTTTAATTCTGTGTGTGTGTGTGTAGACATGGGGTCTCACTATGTTGCTCACGCTGGTCTGGAACGCCTGAGCTCAGGCAATGCTGCCGCCTCAGCCTCCCAAAGTGCTGAGATTACAGGTGTCCAGCCAAGATGGGCACCTTAATCATTATTATCACTTTTTTCTAACTTCTTCCTGCTCCACCAAAGCCTGGTGGGTGGGAAGATCTCACAACAGAATCCCAAGACCCTGCAGCTAGGAGGATCCAGGAGGGAAACCGCAAGAAAGTTCTAGAATGCTAACTATGGGCCAGGTGTTATTGTAAGTTCTTTAAGCTCTTTACATCCATACTGCCAGGCTCCTAACCCACTGGCCCTTCCTACAGGTGGAGGAGCGGTTCTCCCGGGTGCCTGAGCCCGTCCAGAAGCGCATCGTGTTTTGGTCGTTTCCACGCAGTGAACGGGAAATATGTATGTACTCGTCGCTGGGTTACCCGCCCCCAGAGGGCGAGCACGATGCCCGGGTGCCCTTTACCCGCGGGCTGCACCTGCTCCAGAGCGGGGCCGTGGACCGCGTGTTGCAAGTGGGTGAGTCTTTGTCCCCCACTCCTGCTGGGGAGACACGGATGCGACAGTTTGGCTTTGATCCTAGGATTCCACCTGAGCGGAAACATCCGCGAGCCAGGGAGTCCTGGAGAGCCCGAGCGCCTCTACCATGTCTCCATCAGCTTTGATCGCTGCAAGATCACGTCCGTGAGCTGCGGCTGTGACAACCGCGACCTCTTCTACTGTGCCCACGTGGTGGCCCTGTCCCTGTACCGCATTCGGCACGCCCACCAGGTGGAGCTGCGGCTGCCCATCTCCGAGACGCTCTCCCAGATGAACCGGGACCAGCTGCAGAAGTTCGTGCAGTACCTCATCAGCGCCCATCACACTGAGGTGCTGCCCACTGCTCAGCGCTTGGCTGATGAGATCCTCCTGCTGGGCTCCGAGATCAACTTGGTGAATGGTAAGGGCACCCCGGGGGTCCGGTGGGGAGAGAGCCTCAGCTTCCTTTCCCTCCCTCCCGGCAGGTGCCCCAGACCCCACCGCCGGCGCAGGAATCGAGGACGCCAACTGCTGGCACCTGGACGAGGAGCAGATCCAGGAGCAGGTGAAGCAGCTACTGTCCAATGGCGGCTACTACGGGGCCAGCCAGCAGCTGCGCTCCATGTTCAGCAAGGTGCCGTGCGGGCCGGCGGGGCGCGGGGTGCAAGCCCTTCCTCACCACCCTGTCCCCGGCACAGGTGCGGGAGATGCTGCGAATGCGGGACTCCAACGGGGCGCGCATGCTGATTCTCATGACCGAGCAGTTCCTGCAGGACACGCGCCTGGCCCTGTGGCGGCAGCAGGGCGCGGGCATGACGGACAAGTGCCGGCAGCTCTGGGATGAGCTGGGTGAGGCCCAAACCCCGGTGCGTGGTGGACACAGGAATATTGAGCCTGCCCCGTGCCTCCTCAGGGGCCCTGTGGGTTTGCGTCGTCCTGAGCCCCCACTGCAAACCAGAGGAAAGGGCAGGCTGGCTCCAGCTACTCAGCAGGTGGGACAAGCTCGACGTCTGCCCACTGGAAGAGGGCAACTACTCCTTCGACGGCCCCAGCCTGCAGCCCACCATGGCCCCCGCCCCAGGTAGGAGAGAGGGGTCTTTACCATGCCCCCCACTCACTGAGCCATGTTGGGTGCCTCTCTGCAGGCTCGGAGGAAGAGGAAGAGGTGGCAGCCACAAGTCCCCGCCACACGGTATTTGGCCGCGCCTTGCTGGCTGGAGAGCTACACTGGAATGACGCCTACCTGCAGAGGATCCTGGCCAGTGACTCCTACGGGCCCAGCCTCACAGGCAGCGTGGGTGGGGACAAACCGACTTTCGACCCCCAGGGCCGCCCACTGTGGCTGGGAGAACCTTTCCCCACTGCCTGTGCCCGTGTGGACACCCTGCGTGCCCACGGATACCCCCGCCAGGCCCTGCGGCTGGCAAGTGCCATCATCAACACACTCCGGCTGCAGCAGCGGCATCAGCTAGAGAGCTACAAGCAGCAGAAAAAAGGTCAGCCTCAGCCGGGCACGGGGGCTCGCACCAGGTCAAGAAGAGGAATATCCCTCCCTCCTAGAGACTTGGGCAGGTGTGTGGGCATTGAGCCCCCTCTTTCCACCTGCAGAGCTGCTCCAGAAGGGCTCCACCTGCATCACCAACACCGAAGGATGGGTGGGGCACCCCCTGGACCCCATTGGCTGCCTCTGCAGGGCGCTCCTGGAGGCCTGTCGTCTGGAGGAGGAGACACTTACCCTTTACCCAGGTACTCACATGGGGTACTCTTGGAGGAGGTGGGTCTCCAGCAGCCCTGGCCCTGTCTCCCCCAGACTCAGGCCCCGAGAAGCGGAAGGTGGCCTACCAGCACGTGCCTGTGCCCGGGAGCCCTGGGGAGTCCTACTTGGTGCTGGCGCTGGAGGTGGCACTGCTGGGGCTGGGGCAGCAGCGGGCCCTGCCGGAGGGGCTGTACGCCCAGGACAAGGTGGTGCGCAACGAGGAGCAGCTGCTGGCCCTGCTGGAGGAGGTGGAGTTGGATGAGCGGTTGGTGCAGGTGCTGCGCAAGCAGGCGGGGCTGCTGCTGGAAGGTGAGGCCGCGCCCCTAGGCCTGGCTGTTGCTACTTGGGGACTGAGCTCAGGCTGTTCCTGCAGGGGGTCCCTTCAGTGGCTTTGGGGAGGTGCTGTTCCGGGAGAGCGTGCCCATGCACACCTGTGCCCGCTACCTGTTCACCGCACTGCTGCCTCATGACCCGGACCTGGCCTATCGCCTCGCGCTGCGAGCTATGAGGTGAGGATAGGTGGCCAAGGCAGTGGCAGGGGCCTCACCATGGCTCACTTCTCCCCTTACCCAGGCTGCCCATACTGGAGACAGCATTTCCTGCTGGAGAACCTCATCCCAGCCCGCTGGACTCCATCATGAGCAACCGCTTCCCCCGCTGGTTCATCCTTGGCCACCTGGAGACCCGCCAGTGTGAACTGGCTTCCACCATGTTGACGGCCGCCAAGGGTGAGGCTGGCAGCTGTCCCGATTCCTTTGTCCGATGGTGTCCTCTGTCCCGCCCTTCACCCAGGAGACCCCAAGTGGCTGCACACGGTACTGGGCTCCATCCAGCAGAACATCCACTCTCCGGCCCTGCTCTTTAAGCTGGCGCAGGACGCCTGCAAGACAGCCACCCCGGTCAGCGCCCCACCAGACACCACGCTGCTGGGCATCGCACTGGAGCTGGGGCTGCAGGTGAGGGCTGCCAGGTGGATGCGGGAGGGCGACTAACCCCCTTCTCCCCACCCCTACCTTGCAGGTGATGCGGATGACTCTGAACGTAATGACCTGGCGGCGGAGGGAGATGGTGCGCTGGCTGGTCAGCTGTGCCACAGAGATTGGTGAGAGCCCCTAAGGGGACCTGCCACCCACTCTGACGGATTTCCCTCCCTCACCTCCCACCAGGCCCGCAAGCCCTGATGAATATCATGCAGAACTGGTATTCCTTATTCACACCAGTGGAGGCGGCTACCATCGTGGCAGTGACGGGCACCACACACGCCACTCTGCTGCGACTGCAGCTGGACACATCGCGGAGGGAGGAGCTCTGGGCCTGCGCCCGCACCCTGGCCTTGCAGTGCGCGATGAAGGACCCTCAGAACTGCGCCTTGCCTGCCCTGACCCTGTGCGAGAAGAACCACTCGGCCTTCGAGGCGGCCTACCAGATCGTGCTGGACGCGGCGGCCGGCGGCCTGGGCCACGCCCACCTCTTCACTGTGGCCCGCTATATGGAGCACCGCGGGCTGCCGCTCCGGGCCTACAAGCTGGCGACGCTGGCCCTGGCGCAGCTCAGCATCGCCTTCAACCAGGACAGCCACCCTGCCGTCAACGACGTGCTTTGGGCCTGCTCTCTCAGCCACTCCCTGGGCCGGCACGAGCTCTCTGCCATCGTCCCCCTCATCATTCGCAGCATCCACTGTGCCCCAATGCTGTCCGATATTCTGCGCCGCTGGACTCTCTCGGCGCCCGGTCTGGGCCCCTTAGGGGCACGCCGGGCCGCCAAGCCACTGGGTGCCGACCGGGCGCCGCTCTGCCAGCTCCTGGACGCGGCAGTCACCGCCTACATCACCACCAGCCACTCGCGCCTCACGCACATCAGCCCGCGGCACTATGGGGATTTCATCGAATTCCTGGGCAAGGCCCGGGAGACCTTCCTGCTGGCGCCCGACGGGCACCTCCAGTTCTCACAGTTCTTGGAGAACCTCAAACAGACCTACAAGGGCAAGAAGAAACTCATGCTTTTGGTGCGGGAGCGTTTTGGTTGAGGGACAGTGGGGTGCGTGGGAGTGGGGATCCCCCTCGCCCCTGCGTCCCCCACCCTTGCTCTCCAATTAGGCCCACGTGGCATTTCAGTATTATTAAGTCAGGGAAGGAGCCCGGCTGGAGATGGGGGCAGGGGGAGCAGCATCCTGCCACGTGTGTGCCTGGGAGTCTGTGAGCAAGTGTGCAAGACTCCAGAAGCAGAAGCCATACTGCCACCCAGAAGCCTGGAAGGGGTGTGTGCTTGGGCTGCTGGTATGACCCCACTTTGGGCACCCCAAAAGCAATAGGCAAACTCCCCTTACCCAGACTGGCTTGGGCTCCAGGAGGGAGGCTGGGAGGCAGGACTTTCCAGAAATCGACCCTCTAAGTCAATGTAGCACATTTTCCCCCAACCCCACCCTGGGTGGCCAAGGGTCCTCCCCCACCCCCTACTGCTCAGGGCCCCCCATTATGCCACCTCCAAAGTGGCTGCCCAGCCAGGACCATTGGCTCACCCCCACTGAAGGAATTGAAGAGGCCTCAGGCCTCAGCCTCATACCTCACCCCCTTATCCTATCCGGCCAGGACCCCCATTTCCTTGGGCACTAGGGTCCCAGGGTGGGCTCAGGGTTGGGGAAGTCCTCGCTGCCCTCTCTTCTCACCTGCTAGTCACTGGACGTACAACTCAGGAACTGAGCGAGGCTCACACTGCCCCTTCCAACCTGGGGTTGGGGGACACAGACGCGAGAGAGCCGGAGACCCCCACCCCCGATCTGGAAAGGAAAGAGACCTGTATCTTGGTGTTTTTCTGGCTTTTTCACCCTTTCGCCTCCTGTCTTTCTGCTTCGCCCCTTCATCTTACTCTGTTTCCATTTTTCCCGGCACTTACCTGCCTTTCTCTCTGCACCTAAGTCCCTGCCGCCCTCTCTCTTTGGCCATCCTTCCTTTCCCCCACCTTGACCCAGGGAGGAGAAGGGAGAACATCACCCCCCCAAGTCACCCCCACATCTTTTCCCTTCTTGTATATTAAGGACAAAATACCACATCATTTTGTAACTTTTTTTCTATTTATTGAACGGTGTATTACATGTCCTTTTCCTTTTTTTTTTTCAAAGATTGAACAGAAATTTTTCTTTTTAATTTTATTTTGAGACTGGGGTGCATCTCCAGAGCCACTCACACCCTCAACCTCGTTTCCTCCGCAAAAAAAAAAAAAAAAAAAAAAAATGTCTGGCCTTATTTCTGGGTGCAGCGCCAAG